TTGTTAAAGAATCAAAAAGTATCAGGACATTCGTTTGTCTTATGGCAGAGACAAATTGAAGTTCCCCACCAAGATATACGTATTTTGGATTTGGGCCAGACAGCTAAAAAACCTGTTTCAACTTAAAACCCAAAAAGGTTTTAAGTTGAAAAAATAATGCTGACTTTTGCTGAAAGTAAATTTTAAACAAAGGTTTTTTTTTTTAATTTACTCCATTAAAAATGCATACATTTGGACAGAGCGAGACTCTGTCTCAAAAAAAAAAAAAAAAGCATACATTTGTAGTCACAGAATTAGTTTTTGTTTTGACCTTGAAAAGGACTTGAAAGTATTTACTCCAAACTTACTTTACACATACTAAAAATATAGTTTTTGAAAAAAGAAAGTTGATGTGGCTTTTCAGACAAGGGAATGGTAGGTAATGTTTTGCATCAGCTCCGGGTCTTGGGTGATCTCCACCAATCAGAGATCCTTCAGAGCTCGTAGGGTCTAGAAAGATCATTATTTTACACCCTCATTTTACAGACAAAGAACCTGAGACCTGCTAGAGTAAGTGACTTGGTTAAGATAGGGAGCGCTCCAGAGACCAGGTCCAAGATCTTCCCCCGTTTCACAATTAGAAGGCGGCTGTCTAGAGGTCATTCCCTTCCTTATGATCCTCATAAAGTTAATTTCCAGTCTCTTGGAGAGAGAACTGGACGATCGCCTGGCTTAGAAGTTTTCCTCCCTCCCCGAACCCCGTTTTCTCTTCCATTTCTTCCGGTCGCGTGTCCCCAGCGCCCACAGGTGGAAATCAACCGCCCGCGGGGTTGCGGGGCACAAAGAGGCAGCTAGCGGCTCCGCTGACCCCTTCCCGCCGGCCTGGACGAAGTCTGGGCTCGGGAGCCGCGTGATGCATCCCAAAGAAGGCGCAGAACAGCACGTGTTCTCCCCGGTGCCCGGGGCTCCCACACCACCGCCCAATCGCTGCGGCCGCCTAGTGCTCGGGCCGCGCCTGCCGGCCGCGGGGACTCCGGGCCCGGGTATTCGCGCCGCCGCCGCCCGCCATGCGCTTCCGCTTTGGGGTGGTGGTGCCACCCGCCGTGGCCGGCGCCCGGCCGGAGCTGCTGGTGGTGGGGTCGCGGCCCGAGCTGGGGCGTTGGGAGCCGCGCGGTGCCGTCCGCCTGAGGCCGGCCGGCACCGCGGCGGGCGACGGGGCCCTGGCCCTGCAGGAGCCGGGCCTGTGGCTCGGGGAGGTGGAGCTGGCGGCCGAGGAGGCGGCGCAGGACGGGGCGGAGCCGGGCCGCGTGGACACGTTCTGGTACAAGTTCCTGAAGCGGGAGCCGGGAGGAGAGCTCTCCTGGGAAGGTATTGCCAGCAGACGCCTGCCCCCGGCGCAGATTGCTCTGTTTATCATTTTTTCTTGTTCTAGGCAATGGACCTCATCATGACCGTTGCTGTACTTACAATGAAAACAACTTGGTGGATGGTGTGTATTGTCTCCCAATAGGACACTGGATTGAGGCCACTGGGCACACCAATGAAATGAAGCACACAACAGACTTCTATTTTAATATTGCAGGCCACCAAGCCATGCATTATTCAAGGTAAAAATAGTGCTATATTTATAGGCATAGAATAGTGATAGTTGTCTCCATATGTTCTCATTAGAATTCTACCAAATATCTGGCTGGGTAGCTGCCCTCGTCAGGTGGAACATGTAACCATCAAACTGAAGCATGAATTGGGGATTACAGCTGTAATGAATTTCCAGACTGAATGGGATATTGTACAGAATTCCTCAGGCTGTAACCGCTACCCAGAGCCCATGACTCCAGACACTATGATTAAACTATATAGGGAAGAAGGCTTGGCCTACATCTGGATGCCAACACCAGATATGAGCACCGAAGGTAAGGATCAGAACTGTTCTGCCTCCTTGCTGAGGCAGATATTGTAGCTGTCTCTATTTTGCAGACGAAGAGGCTGAGGCATGAAAAAGTTATTGCCCATGTCATAGAACTAAAAAGAGGCCCATTCTGAATTTCAAGGCTGGCAGTCGGACCCAGAACATTGCTCCAGACAGCAACTTTACCAGCTATGAAGCTTCTCCCTGCATTCTTACACAGACGCTTCAGGCAGGTTCTTCAGACCCATGCAATTTCAACCCCTTATGTTCATGATCATCTGGAGTTAGGCAGAGCCTACAAATTGCAAGGGAAGTAGCTTGTCTCCCCAAGAGTGAATGGTCTGCAAGATAAAAAACCATGAGGACCACAGGAAATCTACGTTTCTGGACCTTGCCCACCTCAGCCCTTTATGGATCTCAGGTGGTCCTCCTGGCCAGGCTGGGCCCCTTTGTTGATCTGTGTCTGAGCTGAATTGCCATTGGGGATGGGGTATAATGTTTGTTCCTGAAGGTGGAGAGAGCTGCTGACAGTCTGGTTATTCCTCTTGGTAACCTGACCTAAGGAAGCATGATTTAGCTGTAAGAGCTCTGCCCTTCTTCAAGGAAGAAAAAAAGAAAAACTTCATTTGCGAAGATGCACATTGGTTGAATCCAGGTGATATTTACCTTGTCCAGCTGGTTTTCCTGGTTTCAAAACAGAGAAGATAGTTAGGATTTGAAGGACTGTAGCTTCCAGAGAGCATTTTGATGTTAGCATCTCTGAATCTGATTTGACAGCATTGTTATCCTGTTGGAGAATGATGTGAGACGAGGCTGGGAGAAGTTAGGCTGCCAACTGTGCCACGCATCCCCCGCCATCCCATCCCAACCCACACACTGATTACCTGAAGGCTCTGCTGACAGATAGTAATTTGCTTGATAGTTTGGGACTCTGCAGAAGCCTGAGGGAAAACTGTATCCCCAAGGACCCATTGTAGTTGTGTTCACGAACCTTTTTTGCGGTCAGTGGGTTACCAGGTCACAGTCGTAACTGTTAGTGCAGTAGCATAGCTTCTTTCAGGCTGAGACAGTGCAGTGGCATTTGAGCTGCAAAATGCAAGCTTCCACGTGATAAAGGCCCAGCTGTAAGACCGACTAATGGATTTCTTTGGCTTGGCCTAACCTGGGGGTGTAATCTAAGGGTTAATAACCACTTCTGAGTGGCAGGGGAACTTTTTACCAATAGACCAATGTCTGTGGCTCACAGTATTAGCCCAATGAACACATAGATTAATCAGCTGAATATTTTTAGAACTCTAGAGAAAAACCCAGTTGGAAGTGTTTTGAGCTGCAGCATAATGCTCTCAGTTGAAGTCTGAGAAAGAAGACAGTTTGTTAGGCTTGACTGTCACCGCTAGTTGTCACAGACCTGTTATAATCAATCGTGTGATCGATCCTTACTCTTGCATGCTTTTGTCATATGTGGAATGGTGGTGTAGATTTCTTTTTTTAAAAAATCTTTTATAAACATTTTGGTTTGTGTCTTTCACCTAGGGAATGAAAATCTGCCAAATCTAACACTCACCTGAACAAAACAAAATGAAACAAATCTGCTCGTTAAAATTTTCTTTGCATAGAAGGTATTCAGGTTGTGTTTTGACCTCTGTCACTGCAGCACTATTTATAACAAATGTCTACCCTTGCCTCCCAAATGAGTTCACAGGCTTCATGAAGTCCTCAGCTACCCCTCTGTTGTCAAAGTCTGACTTCCTTTCCCTTGCTCAACACACTGATTTCGGCTCTCCCATTGCACGGAAATGCTGACCTTGGAGCCAAGACAACTGGGCTAAAGCCTTGTCACCACTGGGTAGCTGGGAGGATATCGGCAGGCTAGTTCCTGCATTAAGAAAATGAGGATAGTAATTTCCACCTTACAGGACTATAACAGTAGAATAAGATAATTGATATGAAAGGGCTTTGAAAATCACAAAGTTGGAATTGTAGGATTAGTTCCAAGTCTTTAAGTTTCTACCAAAGGATGTTATAGATAATGTAGATCCTATCTATATTACACTTCAAAGATGGAAAAAAATATGCCCCCCACATAATATATTCATCATATATCTGCTCCTGGAGTAAGAAAGGAAAGTGTGTGTGTGTGTGTGTGTGTGTGTGTGTGAGAGAGAGAGAGAGAGAGAGAGAAAGGCTGAAAGCTGCAGATTTCTTTCAGGATCAACCTTGGATAAAGCATATCTTTAGGGCCTTTTGACCCCTCTCTTTTATCTCAGGCCCTAATACCTCAGGCTACTTGACTTACCTGCCCAAATGCTCTACCTCTCCCTCTCCTCACAACCTTGGCTGGCTCAATAGTGCTTTCAGGAAGCTTTTGGTTGGTCCAGAGTCAGATTAGCCTGGAGCTGGTGTGAACCACAGGTTAGGCTAGAAGTGCTTAGTAGTGTCTCAGATCAAATAGGCTTTTATTGCTGTTTTTCTAGTCTTGTGTTTATTCATGGACTTAATGAGTGTGTATGGAGCATCTACTGAGAACTAGGGCCTGTATTAAATTACAGAGTCAGAAACTCAGAGGGTAGAATGTCTTGTTTGACCTGCAAAGGATTTACAGTTTTTCAACTTAGTTGTCAGCATTTAAAGTTTGGAATACTTTATGTTAAAAGATCTGGATTTCTGTCTTTTCTTGAGGTTTTATTGTTTTTAAGAATGGAAATGTCTTATCAAATTAAATTCTATGTGGAGCCTATCTATAGCTGCTCTGGTTGACACTGGCTTTGT